TTCCTCCAGTTCCTGCCCTTTCCTTTCAAACAAACAAACAAAATCATTCCTACAAGTATTTATGGAGCCTCTAACGCACACGCCCCTCCCCACTGGCATCTGGAAAAGCTCAGACCTAGCCAATTTAAAGCGGGCGCTGGAAGAAAGAAGGCGCTGGGGACAGAAGGGATGCCTCGTCTGCGAATGACTTTTGCAAAAACACGTTCTCTTCTGTGATGCTCCAAACAACCCAGGGAGGTGAGGCCAGGTAGGACTGTGGCCCCGGATTTGAGAAAACGAAGGCTCAGAGATGACACGATTGGCCCAGAGTCACCCAGTCAGGAAGCAGAAACCCGAGGATGGAACAAGGCATTGTCAATCCAGGGGTCCAAGTCGCTGCCATCACTACTTTTACCAGTCCACCAAGCGCTGGGTCTGGGCAAAGCAGGGCAAGTTTCCGGGTAAGGTTTGCCAGCAGTGACCTCAACAACATGGACCACGGTGTGTGTGTGTGTGTAGCTGTGGAGTACATTGGTGTCAACCAAGGCTCTTCAGGCAAAATTGTGGATCTCTGCCATGAGTACTAGGTGCGGTAGGGAAGCGGCTTCGTGGGCGACACTGCCATGGTTTGGCGTCCCTAGCAGCTGTGCGACCTCCAGCAAGTCGCTTCACTTCTCTGAGCTGTTTTCAGACGACCCCTTGGAAGATCGTGGACTTAAGTAAAGAATATGAGTAGAGTGCTCAGCTCAGTGCAAAAATTAAAAAAAAAAAAGTGTCAGGAGCCTTATCCGTCCTTGGATCTTAACAGTGAATGAGTTTCAGTGTTTCTTTCCAGGGGCCCTGCTGGCCGAGCCCCTTTCCTTCCCTGGTTCCTTCTCTCTCCCTCCTCTACTGCCTCCTCCCTCCAGGCTCTCGGTCGCTCCAGCAAAGTTCCCAACTTAGTCGACATGACGCGCGGCGCAGCCAATGGGAGGCGGAGTTGGCGTTTCTTGGTCGGGGGGGGGCCGGAGGGGTGGGCCCCGCGTCTCCGGTGTCTGCCGTGCTCACTGAATGGAGAGAGCGAGCGCCGGCCAGCTCACCCGGCCGCCCCGTGCCCCAGCCGCAGCCGCCGCGCTCCCCAGCCCAGCCCCAAGCCGGACCTCCCCGGGCGCCACGCCCCATTGCGCTCGCCCCAGGTCCCCAACCCGGCCCGCGGGCCAGCGGGGCCAGGGGGCGCTCCGCACCTGGGCACTCCCAGCGATGCGCAGCGGGGCAGCGCCGGCCCCGCCGATGGAGCTGCTGTTGCTGCCGCCGCCGCCGCCCGGAGCGCCCCGCTCCGCCCGCGCCCCGTGCGCCTGAGCACCGAGCTCGCCCCTCCTCCGCGCTAACTCCGCCGCCCGCTCCCCAGGCCGCCCGCGCTCCCCGCGCGCCTCCTCGGGCTCCACGCGTCTTGCCCCGCAGAGGCAGCCTCCTCCAGGAGCGGGGCCCTGCACACCATGGCCCCCGGGTGGGCAGGGGTCGGCGCCGCCGTGCGCGCCCGCCTGGCGCTGGCCTTGGCGCTGGCGAGCGTCCTGAGTGGGCCTCCAGCCGTCGCCTGCCCCACCAAGTGTACCTGCTCCGCTGCCAGCGTGGACTGCCACGGGCTGGGCCTCCGCGCGGTTCCTCGGGGCATCCCCCGCAACGCTGAGCGCCTGTGAGTACCCCTGCCCCACCCCACGCGGGCCAAAAATCTGACCTGAATTTGCTCTCCATTGCAGTGACCTGGACAGAAATAATATCACCAGGATCACCAAGATGGACTTCGCTGGGCTCAAGAACCTCCGAGTCTTGTAAGTAGTTGATGGCTCTCAAGTGTGTTTTCGTCCTTAGTCATTGCTGTCTCTGTGGTTGTAGGCATCTGGAAGACAACCAGGTCAGCGTCATCGAGAGAGGCGCCTTCCAGGACCTGAAGCAGCTAGAGCGACTGTAAGTACAGTACAGCCTCCTTTCTTAAAGTACTTGACATCCTTCCATTCTCTTTCCTCTTTAGGCGCCTGAACAAGAATAAGCTGCAAGTCCTTCCAGAATTGCTTTTCCAGAGCACGCCGAAGCTCACCAGACTGTGAGTAGAGTTGCCTTGTGTTCTCTACCTTGTAATGCAGTGTGCCTCTTCTCTTCTTGTTTAGAGATTTGAGTGAAAACCAGATCCAGGGGATCCCGAGGAAGGCGTTCCGCGGCATCACCGATGTGAAGAACCTGTAAGTGATGTTTTCCTTGCTTCACTACGTATCAGCCTTCATGCTCTCCCCTGCTTTTCCACAGGCAACTGGACAACAACCACATCAGCTGCATTGAAGATGGAGCCTTCCGAGCGCTGCGCGATTTGGAGATCCTGTGAGTTGATTTTGCGATCGCTGCCTTGTGTGTGGCTGACCATCTCCCTTGTCTATCTCCACAGTACCCTCAACAACAACAACATCAGTCGCATCCTGGTCACCAGCTTCAACCACATGCCGAAGATCCGAACTCTGTGAGTAAGAAGTCTGTGCATCTCTCCCATTTCCATGCCTTCTCTCTGTCCCGCCCTCTCCCAGGCGCCTCCACTCCAACCACCTGTACTGCGACTGCCACCTGGCCTGGCTCTCGGATTGGCTGCGACAGCGACGGACAGTTGGCCAGTTCACACTCTGCATGGCTCCTGTGCATTTGAGGGGCTTCAACGTGGCGGATGTGCAGAAGAAGGAGTACGTGTGCCCAGGTGAGGATGCTTTACCTGCTCTCCCCTCCTGTCATAAGTTGACCGTTGTGTCTTGGCTCCACAGCCCCCCACTCGGAGCCCCCATCCTGCAATGCCAACTCCATCTCCTGCCCTTCGCCCTGCACGTGCAGCAATAACATCGTGGACTGTCGAGGAAAGGGCTTGATGGAGATTCCTGCCAACTTGCCGGAGGGCATCGTCGAAATGTAAGTGCACCTGTCTGACACCCCCAACAACTGTTAATTCACTCTTCTCTGCTCTGTTTCCCAGACGCCTAGAACAGAACTCCATCAAAGCCATCCCTGCAGGAGCCTTCACCCAGTACAAGAAACTGAAGCGAATGTGAGTTTCCCCTGTGGAGAAATGGGCCCAAAATGTTCTCAGACTTTACCGTTAACGTTTTCAGAGACATCAGCAAGAATCAGATATCGGATATTGCTCCAGATGCCTTCCAGGGCCTGAAATCACTCACATCGCTGTAAGTGGGGCCCGAGTTGGGGCCTGAGGTGAAGTGATTGCTGTCTTCTCCTTCTCTCTTTCAGGGTCCTGTATGGGAACAAGATCACCGAGATTGTCAAGGGACTGTTTGATGGGCTGGTGTCCCTACAGCTGCTGTGAGTAGGAACTTTGTCACTGTTGGTGTCTTAGTGAATCAACCAGGCTCTCTTCTGTTTGCAGCCTCCTCAATGCCAACAAGATCAACTGCCTGCGGGTGAACACGTTTCAGGACCTGCAGAACCTCAACTTGCTCTCCCTGTATGACAACAAGCTGCAGACCATCAGCAAGGGGCTCTTCGCCCCTCTGCAGTCCATCCAGACACTGTGAGTACACTGCCTCGGGTGCCAGTGGGTGCACTCCTGATTAACGGCCCCATCCCTCTCGCAGCCACTTAGCCCAAAACCCATTTGTGTGCGACTGCCACTTGAAGTGGCTGGCCGACTACCTCCAGGACAACCCCATCGAGACAAGCGGGGCCCGCTGCAGCAGCCCGCGCCGACTCGCCAACAAGCGCATCAGCCAGATCAAGAGCAAGAAGTTCCGCTGCTCAGGTAATCAGGTTACGGGGCTGGGCCCCGCTTTCGACGCTGACGTCCCCTCTTTGGCCCCTCCCAGGCTCCGAGGATTACCGCAGCAGGTTCAGCAGCGAGTGCTTCATGGACCTCGTGTGCCCCGAGAAGTGTCGCTGTGAGGGCACGATTGTGGACTGCTCCAACCAGAAGCTGGTCCGCATCCCAAGCCACCTCCCTGAATATGTCACCGACCTGTAAGTCCAACCTCGGCGTGAACTCCCTACTCCTAACCTACCACTCATCTTGCTTCCTACACAGGCGACTGAATGACAATGAGGTATCTGTTCTGGAGGCCACTGGCATCTTCAAGAAGTTGCCCAACCTGCGGAAAATGTAAGTCAACTTCAGGAACTTGGCAGCAGCCTTGATTCTCCCCTATTCTGTTTCTTCCTTCTAGAAATCTGAGTAACAATAAGATCAAGGAGGTGCGAGAGGGAGCTTTCGATGGAGCAGCCAGCGTGCAGGAGCTGATGCTGACAGGGAACCAGCTGGAGACCGTGCACGGGCGCGTGTTCCGTGGCCTCAGTGGCCTCAAAACCTTGTGAGTGCCTGGGGTGGGGCCTGGGCCAAGACGTGCTCTCTCATCCCCACCCCTCTCCCTGTAGGATGCTGAGGAGTAACTTGATCGGCTGTGTGAGTAATGACACCTTTGCCGGCCTGAGTTCGGTGAGACTGCTGTCCCTCTATGACAATCGGATCACCACCATCACCCCTGGGGCCTTCACCACGCTTGTCTCCCTGTCCACCATGTAAGTTCTCCTGGGTCCACTGCCCACGGACTGATGGAGGCTAAGCACCCTTCTCTCTTCCTAGAAACCTCCTGTCCAACCCCTTCAACTGCAACTGCCACCTGGCCTGGCTCGGCAAGTGGTTGAGGAAGAGGCGGATCGTCAGTGGGAACCCTAGGTGCCAGAAGCCATTTTTCCTCAAGGAGATTCCCATCCAGGATGTGGCCATCCAGGACTTCACCTGTGATGGTAAGAAGGCTGTGGGTCAAGGTCTGCGGGGAACAACCCTCACCCTCTCTGGGGCTCTCCACAGGCAACGAGGAGAGTAGCTGCCAGCTGAGCCCGCGCTGCCCGGAGCAGTGCACCTGTATGGAGACAGTGGTGCGATGCAGCAACAAGGGGCTCCGCGCCCTCCCCAGAGGCATGCCCAAGGATGTGACCGAGCTGTAAGTACCCCCAGCTGCCTCCAAGCACCCTGTCTCAGGTGTTGTCTCTCCACACCTCTTTCAGGTACCTGGAAGGAAACCACCTAACAGCCGTGCCCAGAGAGCTGTCCGCCCTCCGACACCTGACGCTTATGTAAGGAGCCCAGTATTGGGTGGGATGTTTATAAAGCATGACCCCTCTGTTTTACTTTTCCTAGTGACCTGAGCAACAACAGCATCAGCATGCTGACCAATTACACCTTCAGTAACATGTCTCACCTCTCCACTCTGTGAGTACACTGAGATGCTGTGTTTACCATGCACACAACAGGGCACATGCCTCCTTTTCCACAGGATCCTGAGCTACAACCGGCTGAGGTGCATCCCCGTCCACGCCTTCAACGGGCTGCGGTCCCTGCGAGTGCTGTGAGTACCCCAATGTGCTGATTTTGACTTACGCTAACCTTCCGACCTGTGCCCTCTGCTTCAGAACCCTCCATGGCAATGACATTTCCAGCGTTCCTGAAGGCTCCTTCAACGACCTCACATCTCTTTCCCATCTGTAAGTAGCAGTGTTTCTCCCCAATGAACATTAGGGGGCCCTGACTTCCTGTTCTGCCTCCTAGGGCGCTGGGAACCAACCCACTCCACTGTGACTGCAGTCTTCGGTGGCTGTCGGAGTGGGTGAAGGCGGGGTACAAGGAGCCTGGCATCGCCCGCTGCAGTAGCCCTGAGCCCATGGCTGACAGGCTCCTGCTCACCACCCCAACCCACCGCTTCCAGTGCAAAGGTAGGTGACGCCCACACCCCACCCTCCCCTGCTGGCAGTGAGCGCACTCAGGACCTGCCATCAGTACTCTGGTTTTGCTGCCCAGGGCCAGTGGACATCAACATTGTGGCCAAATGCAATGCCTGCCTCTCCAGCCCGTGCAAGAATAACGGGACATGCACCCAGGACCCTGTGGAGCTGTACCGCTGTGCCTGCCCCTACAGCTACAAGGTATGCTGGAGGCCCTGCCCCCCCGTGTTCATAACCAGGTGCTTCTCCCTCTTTTGCTCCTCAGGGCAAGGACTGCACTGTGCCCATCAACACCTGCATCCAGAACCCCTGTCAGCATGGAGGCACCTGCCACCTGAGTGACAGCCACAAGGATGGGTTCAGGTAACAGTTCACCCCTGGCCTCCCTCACTGTACTCCCCTGCTCTCCACCCCTCACATCCCAAAGCTGCTCCTGCCCTCTGGGCTTTGAGGGGCAGCGGTGTGAGATCAACCCAGATGACTGTGAGGACAACGACTGCGAAAACAATGCCACCTGCGTGGACGGGATCAACAACTACGTGTGTATCTGTCCGCCTAACTACACAGGTAAGGATCTCATGACTGTATGTATGGTGGGGGAGGCCTGAGCTATCTCCCCCATCTGTGCCAGGTGAGCTATGCGACGAGGTGATTGACCACTGTGTGCCTGAGCTGAACCTCTGTCAGCATGAGGCCAAGTGCATCCCCCTGGACAAAGGATTCAGGTAAGACCTGGCTTCGTGCCCCCAGCACAGAGGAGGAACGGCCTTGCCTCTGCCTATGTTCCAGCTGCGAGTGTGTCCCTGGCTACAGCGGGAAGCTCTGTGAGACAGACAATGATGACTGTGTGGCCCACAAGTGCCGCCACGGGGCCCAGTGCGTGGACACAATCAATGGCTACACATGCACCTGCCCCCAGGGCTTCAGGTAAGGCAGGAGGGCACCTCAGGAAGGAGACATATCTCCCTCCCCATTCTCTCCTGCCTTCCAGTGGACCCTTCTGTGAACACCCCCCACCCATGGTCCTACTGCAGACCAGCCCATGCGACCAGTACGAGTGCCAGAACGGGGCCCAGTGCATCGTGGTGCAGCAGGAGCCCACCTGCCGCTGCCCACCAGGCTTCGCCGGCCCCAGATGCGAGAAGCTCATCACTGTCAACTTCGTGGGCAAAGACTCCTACGTGGAACTGGCCTCCGCCAAGGTCCGACCCCAGGCCAACATCTCCCTGCAGGTGTGTCCCGCCCTGCCCTGCCCTTGGAAGGACCTTACTAACACGCCCCGGCTGCTTTCTCCAGGTGGCCACTGACAAGGACAACGGCATCCTTCTCTACAAAGGAGACAATGACCCCCTGGCACTGGAGCTGTACCAGGGCCACGTGCGGCTGGTCTATGACAGCCTGAGTTCCCCTCCAACCACAGTGTACAGGTAAGGGCCTCTCTCCCTCCTGACCCACTGTGTCTCCGGCTTTCTCCCCTTCTCTACTGGCCAGTGTGGAGACAGTGAATGATGGGCAGTTTCACAGTGTGGAGCTGGTGACGCTAAACCAGACCCTGAACCTAGTAGTGGACAAAGGAACTCCAAAGAGCCTGGGGAAGCTCCAGAAGCAGCCAGCAGTGGGCATCAACAGCCCCCTCTACCTTGGAGGTAATGCCCTCTTTCCCTACCACCTCTACCTCTTCAGGCCACTGTCCTGGCTCCCCTCCCACAGGCATCCCCACCTCCACCGGCCTCTCTGCCTTGCGCCAGGGCACGGACCGGCCTCTAGGCGGCTTCCACGGATGCATCCATGAGGTGCGCATCAACAACGAGCTGCAGGACTTCAAGGCCCTCCCACCACAGTCCCTGGGGGTGTCACCAGGCTGCAAGTCCTGCACCGTGTGCAAGCACGGCCTGTGCCGCTCCGTGGAGAAGGACAGCGTGGTGTGCGAGTGCCGCCCAGGCTGGACCGGCCCACTCTGCGATCAGGAGGCCCGGGACCCCTGCCTCGGCCACAGGTCAGTGTCCCAGGAGCCCTGGCTGTGTGCTCAGTTCCCTTCTCATCCTCCTCTCTGCCCCTAGATGCCACCATGGAAAATGTGTGGCAACTGGGACCTCATACATGTGCAAGTGTGCCGAGGGCTATGGAGGGGACTTGTGTGACAACAAGAATGACTCTGCCAATGCCTGCTCAGCCTTCAAGTGTCACCATGGGCAGTGCCACATCTCAGACCAAGGGGAGCCCTACTGCCTGTGCCAGCCCGGCTTTAGCGGCGAGCACTGCCAACAAGGTGGGTCTACTGTGCCTGTGGGAGGGAGGAAGCACCAATGCCCTGACTTCTATGCCCTCTGCAGAGAATCCGTGCCTGGGACAAGTAGTCCGAGAGGTGATCCGCCGCCAGAAAGGTTATGCATCATGTGCCACAGCCTCCAAGGTGCCCATCATGGAATGTCGTGGGGGCTGTGGGCCCCAGTGCTGCCAGCCCACCCGCAGCAAGCGGCGGAAATACGTCTTCCAGTGCACGGACGGCTCCTCGTTTGTAGAAGAGGTGGAGAGACACTTAGAGTGCGGCTGCCTCGCGTGTTCCTAAGCCCCTGCCCGCCTGCCTGCCACCTCTCGGACTCCAGCTTGATGGAGTTGGGACAGCCATGTGGGACCCCCTGGTGATTCAGCATGAAGGAAATGAAGCTGGAGAGGAAGGTAAAGAAGAAGAGAATATTAAGTATATTGTAAAATAAACAAAAAATAGAACTTATTTTTATTATGGAAAGTGACTATTTTCATCTTTTATTATATAAATATATTACACCATCTGCGTATATGTACCATATAGTGAGTTATTTTTACCAAGTTTTGTGTTGTGTATTTGTTGTGTTTTTAAAAATAGCTGTTTAAAAATTTAAGAAAAAAATAGACTAATAAAAATGCTTTAAAACAAAAGGATAAGAATAAAGAATGATAGCCTGTCTGAGGAAGGAGGAAGATGTTTTCATGTTTATGAAACGGTATTATGTCGGCAGTAGACCAAGAGCTGCTCATTGAGATCAGAAAAAGGAATAAGAGGAAGAGAGAGAAGGAAAAGACCTTTGTTTCTTGTTTTTTAACTCCCTTTTATTTTTCCTCCCCTAAAATTACCCAGCTTTTCGGAGTCCTGGATGTCAGTGCCCAAAATGCCCAGTTCTTCCAGGAAAAGCTGCTGAGCCCTGGCCTTCTCAGTCTCACTGCCACTCAAAAATATTGCTGTCCCTGTCTGTCCCAGACCCCCCTTCAGGGTATCTGAACCCACTGGGGGACCCCTCTTCTCCTTCCTGGGTGGCCCTGGCTTCCGTATCTGAACCCACTGGGGGACCCCTCTTCTCCTTCCTGGCTGGCCCTGGCTTCCAATCGAGGACTGACTATTGAAGTCTGCTACAGGTGTCATTTGGAACTGTCTTACCAAATTTTAAAACAGCTGCTATTTTTCCTGCTCCTCCCCAGGAGAGGGGTCTTCCTAGAGGAGGCGAGGGAAGAGAATATCATGGTGTCTCCTCAGGACCCATGCACTGGCCCTCTCTCCTCCTTCCAGGTAATTTTTCATTGGAATGTATCCCAGTAGAGAAGGTAGTCAGCCCTTCTTGGAAGCGGAAGGCTGGGAGCCAAGTCAAGTCTGCCCACAGCGCTAGATGTCCAACTCTGGAAGGTTCTTGGAGGCTCTTGTTGTAAGACAGGCCTCTGCCACCTGATCCTCCAGGTCACCAGCATGACGATAGAGACTCCTTGCCCATCTGTGACACTTTCCAATGCATATCCAAACTTTACCTTATTTTATCTATGCAACCCCTGCCTCCCTGGGAAGGATAAGGGAGTAGAGCTGGGTTCACTAAGAAGGAAGTTTAGGCCCTCACAGGCTCTGGAACTTGCCTTAAGCCACACACCAGATAAGTGGAGGAGCCAGACCAGAAGTCCAGACCCAAAGCTTGAGATTCTTCCTCTAGAATGGGTGAGCACAGGTGATTCAGGCGGCTTAAATCCATCAGAGCAGCCCTGCCGGAAAAGGAAATAATATGATGTTTTTTCCTGCTCTTGTTCTGCCTTGCTCACTCCTTCTCCCTCCGCAGTATCTGGAAAGATTCTGGAGACCAGGGCTTATGCATCTAGGGAAAGTGACCAAGGGCAGCCTATCCAGCCTCTGCCTCCATTCCTGAAGGGGACTTCCCTGCCCCTGTTTCTTTCCATGTCTCTCCCTCCCTCACTCCCATTTGCCCCCTTCCACCCCATCAGGTTAGCCACATATCTTCCAGGGCTCAGCTGTTCACACCAACTCCCTGGCTCTTATCATCCATCCCTCCTTCCCCCAGGAGCTTCCACTGTAGGAGTTTCAGGGAGAAGAGTTTGGAATTCATTGGACCTTTCAGCCCTCAGGTTCCCTAGAGGAGCCTAGTTGATCTGTGAGTACCAATGGTGGGCCAAAGACGCAGGGAATAATGAAGGGAGAAAGAAAAGAAAGGAAGATGGAGGAAAACGAGGCAACTGGAAGAAGGAAGGAAGGAAAGAAGGAAGGGATGGAGGGGATGAAGAGAAGGGAGAGAGGGATATAGCTGAGGAATTTATCTAAAAATGTGCATGTAAATCTCCATTATGTTCCAGGTACTGTGCCTTATGATGGCTTTGTTTTTTGTTGTCATTAGAGACAAGGTCTTGCTTTGTCACCCAGGCTGGAGTAGAGTGGTTCGATCATAGCTCACCGCAGCCTCAACCTCCTAGGCTCAAGCCATCTTCCTGCCTCAGTCTCCCAAAATGCTGGGATTACAGGTGTGAGCCACTATGCTCAGCCTGTTTCAAACATTATTATAATAGCAGATTTATTTAGTACTTTATTATACATCAGATACCACTCTAATTGTGAAATAGATATATATTCATTTAATTATTGAAACAACCATGTAGTTAAAACACTATTAACTCATTTTACAGTTGAGTAGACTGAGACACAGAGAAGTTAAAGAACTTGCCCAAGAGTAAATGTCTAATAAACCGTAGAGCCAGGATCTGGGCCCAGGCTGTCTGACTCCAGAACTTGCTCACTCAACCACTAAACCATCCTGCTTCTCATGGGAAAGAAACACATCCTGCCTTTGAGGATCCTACAGCCTGTGACAAAAACAGTCATAAAAATGGACAATTGCCTTATTACACAAGGAGCTCTTAAGTGGCAATACAAGCAATGGAAGTGGCTGTCCAGAGGAGGGAACTTCTAGTCCTAGGTCTTTAAGGATGAATAGGAGTTTGCCAGAGTGAGAAAGGGAATTGAACTTTCCTGGGAGTGGCCTTTTAAAAAGCAATGAGATATGGCCAGGCCTGGCTTGTTTGGGGAAGAGTCAAAATCTAGGGTGGCAAGAGTATGGGAAGCACACTGAGGAGCAGAGAGAAATGGGGTAGGTAGGAAGGTAGGGTTTTGACCACAAAGAGCTGTGCATGCTAAACTGGGCCACAGGTGCCAGCAGGGTTGTTTGAGGAAGGGAAGAGCAAGACAAGCTCTGGTTTAGGAAGAGAGCTGTGGCAGCATAAAGGCCTGAAAGAGGAGACAGAGCTGTCACCCAAAATGGACTTGAGAGCTCCCTGTGGTTTACTCTGTGGCTAGAAAACACTGCCGGCCAGATGGATCACAAATGTCTATGGTAGCTTAGAAGCTCTGCTCTTGAAGAGGATCCTGGGATCTGCCCAACACCCTTCCCAACCTCCATTTCCCCATCCCCACCTCCATTGCCCCATCCCCCCTCTCCCCCTAGGCAGGTGGATCTGAGCCTTATCCCACCACCAATGCCCCTGCTAGCCTCTCCCCACCCAGCCCAGAGCCTACTCAGCCTGCCATCTCAAGAGCCCCACCGAGGGTCACTGGCTTCCTGGGAGGAGTCACCAGGCTGCCAGCTTTCCCTCTGCCTCCCCAAGGAACCTGAGACCTCCCTCTGCTCATCACCCTGGGCCCAATCCTGAATCCAGCCCCCATCAACCAAGACAGCAAAAGGGCCAGGTCTGTCCCTTATAATTTTGAGCCTTCTCCCTCAAGTTTGGAAGCCCTGACTTTAAGAAATGCCAAATGCAAGGACCATTAAGAAAATTCTCCCCGAAATGAGGCTCCTCTAACAAATGATGATTAAAACGCTCTCTCCTTGAGCAGTCACATTCTAGAAACAGGACATTCCATGAGGCAGGAAGAGTTCAGTTAATTTGCTCCTGAAAAAGTGTGGTTCAGTGTTTGTGTGGCAATGTACGTGGGCAGAAGAGGCCGCTCAAGCTGTGTCCCCCCTGAGCAGGATTCAGGAAAGGGAAAAGAAGTTCTCTTCAACTCAGCCAAGGGGCCGTACGATGGCCGATGAGATTATGTATTTAAAAGTTCTTTGTAAAGTGTAAACTAAAAACCTTAAATGTAAGATGCTGTTGTTATTATTACTGTTGTTGTTGCTGTTATGGACATGCCAAAAGGCCCTTGTTAGAAGACAGTTTTGCCTTTTCAATCTCATAGCAAGGAACTCAAGTCTGATGCTTCAAAAAGATGAGAAGAAGGGCAAGAAGAGGGATAACTCCCAAGCTCAGAGGGAAAAAAAAGGTGGGGGAAAAGAGCCCCAGGGTGACCTTCAGGAAAGGCCAGGACCAGGATGATCTAACCTTTCCCTTCACCAGAAACAAAGCTATTGCCAGACTGAACCCTAAAGTCAAGCAGTCACCCACTGCCTTTGCTGGGAGCAGAAGCCCATAGCAACAAGTGACCTGCCCCTCAGACTCAAGATCCCAGATACCAGAGCTGGAGGAGTCATAGGGCATTACTGGTAGGCAGGAAAACTGAGGGTCGAACAAATGGAAGAATGCGGTGATCATAGACCAAAGACACACAGATAATTAACCCCATGTGTCCACCCAGGCCAAAGTTCTTCCTGCTACCCCACAGTGGATGTCCAGGCAGATGGTCCCCACATGATGGGGAAGCAGAGGGCATAGTGTGGTTTTGTGGGACTTGTTCATGTTTTGTAGTGTGGGCTCAACAGTGCCAAAGGAAACACTAGGGAAAAGTTGGTGAAACATGCCAGCTAGCAGGACCAGTAAAGGCATAATCAGGCATTTGGCAAAGCTTGCTTTTCTAATTCAATGATAGGTTCTAATAGGAAATTTTTGAAGATTTTTTAAAACAATGTTATAGTGGCACTTCCCCAGTATGGAATAAATAACATGCATTCTTTTTTCAATATACTGTCATATTCAGATGTCATTAAAATAAATGGATGAGTCACAGAGGAGCTATCAGATGCTCTCATGACTACCATAACTCAGCCCTGCTCCACGGTGTCTGCTTTATTTTTAC